CTATCTTATCCCCACCTCAGACATTACATACTCGTCCTTAATCTTAAGAGGTTGTAGAAGGACAGAGATCTATCTTCTGTCACTGCTTCATGCTGAACAGGGGCCATCATCCCTACCTGCTCTGGAGGCATAGAAATGTCTTCGTACCTGATCGAATGACTTATAGGGACTCCATCTTTTCTGCAGTGGCACAGGCTGGAACACTGGACTAATTATTTTTCTCTGAAACTGTTGTAGCCTGGAAGACATAAACTTGAACCGTCCGAACACCTGATGAATATAACAAATATTTTTAAAATCAAATAGCACCTAGTGATAATTCATAAAATACTTAAGCCCAGTTTTAAAGAAGAGATCAAAGCCAAGCATGGTGGCTCATGCATGTAATCTTAACACTTTGGGAGGCCAAGGCAGGAGGATCACTTGAGCTCAGGCTTTTGAGACTAGCCCGGGCAACATAGACTTTGTCTCTTTAAAAAAATAAGAAAGAAAAAAATAAGAGATCAGATGCCATTTGGAATCTAAGTGAATAGGCTGGAAAACTAGTCTTCTGTTGTCTGAAATACAAAGCCAAACAGATTTTTAATAAGAGAGATTTTTATGAGAACAGAAGAAAAAAAGGTTAATGCTGGACACAGTCTATCCAGGTATTAGACTCAAAAGCATCTTTAGTTATAAAGCAGGAAAGTGGTGGCAATCTGACACGCCTGTATCACAAGGTATAAGCTTTAGCTTGCAGGGCCTCAGGAGAAAGCTAGTAGTAATTTTACTGTATGCAGATCTCTAAGCTGGGGGTGACACAGGAGGTGGGCAGGACTGGCTTCACAAGATGCAGGTCACAAAGACTCCACTGATAAGATGCGGTAAAGAAGCTGGCCAAAGCCCACCAAAGCCAAGATGGCAATGAAAGGGACTCCTGGTTGTCCTCACTGCTCATTATATGCTAATTTTCACCCTCCTGTAGGACCAGCTCCAGCAGTTGTGGGACCCAGTGCAAAATGGAAACACAGGGCCCCTCGTTCAAAAATGATAAGAATGTCAAGACGGTGACAACAGAACATGAAATCAAGCGCCAGGCCCTGCTGAGCTCAGGGCTCTGTGTGACCGCACAGGTCACACACCCATGAGACTGGCCTTGTCTTTCGGGTCCTTCACGCCCCACCCACCCATCTCCTTTACCACATGCAGACCTCCACTCTCCACACAACCCTTCCTCCAAGAGGACAGTCAATGGGAAGTAAGAAGATTTAAAAGACAAGGGGCAAAGAAAAATGCAATGGTGTGTTTCCATTGTAGAAAACCTGGTCGTGGAATTGCGGATTGCCCTGCCGCCCTTGAAAATCAAGATATGGGCACTAGAAGATGTTACAAGTGTGGGTCCACAGATCACGAAATAACCAAGTGTAAGGCTAAAGTAGACCCGCCTCTTGGCGAATGTCCTTTTGCAGAATGTTTTGTCTGTGGAGAAATGGGGCACCTGTCTAGATCTTGTCCTGATAATCCCAAAGGACTCTATGCTGATGGTAGTGGTTGCCAACTTCATGGCTCTGTGGAACATTTAAAGAAAGATTGCCCTGAAAGTGAGAATTCAGATCGAATGGCCACAGTTGGTCTGTGGGCAAAGGGAATAAGTGCAGACTATGAAGACATTGTGGATGCACCAAAACCACAAAAACCCAAAACAAAAATACCTAAAGGTGTTAATTTTTGATAACAACTAGTACTGTCATTAGTTACCACCTCATTGTTACTTTCTAAACCAGGCCCACTTCACAAGTTACAGCTGGGCTCCCTTGTAGCCAGGACTATACTGTAAATATCAGTATGATCT